TTTACCCCTTCTGTTCTAGTACCAACCTTTTCATCTCTTGCCTTGGCTCCTAGTGGTGACAAATCTCCCGAGGCTCAGGCCTCAACCTTGCACCCAGGACTCCAGAAGTACTAAATGGTCCCTCCTGAGTTGCTCTCCAATCGTTTTGCTGTTTCCTGTTGAGTTCCCAGGACGTCTGAAGGAAAATGACCACCTAAGAGATTTTTCAATGACAGCCATCAGGCAGATCTGTTTTCCTTCCTGGCCATATTCAGCTTCCCTTCTTTCCTTTATTCCCCAAACGTCACTCCCCAATTGTCTGCCTTCATCCAACCCTTCAAAAAGGACCCACCTTCCTGGGGGCCCAGGCCCTTAAGTTAAGAGTAGGTAAAGGTTGAATGGTTAGATGCTTGGTGGATGAAACCATTCAAATATTCTTCCCCAAACTTCAGAGTGCCCCTCTCCGCACACACAACTGCCCTAAAAGGCATGGGAGAGTGGTGTCCGGTTGCGTGTCTGCCAGGGGAAGAACGCACCACTGGCGTAGTGGACTGGAAGGGCAGCAGGAACGCGAGTGGGGGGCGGGGTGGGAATGGGGAAGGGGGGTGCGCGCCCTTTATGACAGGTGGCCGCGCAGTGCGCGCTCCCGGGCGCCCGAGGGGAGGGAAGGACAGACGGACAGAGTTGGGGGGGCACATAAGGAAGGGACCATAGAGAGGGTAAGGAGAGCGGGAGGGAAAGGGAGAGCTGTGGTGGGGAAGAAGGGTAGAGGGGGGAAGGCGTCCAGCAAGAACAGCCGTGTTGGAGGAAACAATGGCAGGGGCAACAGCGATGGTGGCAGCAGAGGCGGCCCCACTCTGGGCACCTTTCTGAATGGGCAGAGACAGCTCCGGGAGAAGAGGGGACCAGGCAGTGCCTGCAGAGGCTCTGAGAAAAGCGGCAGAGGGAGGAGAAGAGGGAGGAGGAAGAGAAGGAGGAGGAGGAGTAGGAGGAGGAGGAGGAAGGGGGAGGAGGGGGGACGAGGCAGGGGAAGAACCTGGGAAGGAAAACCAGTAGCATCAGCAGCAGCAGCAGCAGCCGCCGCCGCCACCACCGCCGCCACAGCAGTAGCATTAGCGGCAGTAGCAGCATTTAGCAATAGCTTTAACAGCTATAGCGACAGTAGCAGCCGCCCTCCTCTCTCCCTCTCGCGGACGGCCGCAGCCACCGCACAGAGCGGGCTCCAGGCGCCGAGCGCGCAGCCCGCTCGCTAGGTAGCTCCAGCCGGGGCGAGCGACAGTGTAAGCGAAGCACGGACCCTTGGAGCAGCCGGGCAGCCGCGGAGGCTCTGAGTTTCAGGGCCAGAGCCCGACAGCTCTGACTCCATCTAGCGCGGCGGCGGCGGAGCCTGAGGGAGCGAGCGAGGAGAGAGGCGCGTCCACCTGGCGGGCCCAGCGTATGGAGCTGAGGCAGAGGCGGCGGCGGCGGCGGCAGCAGTAGCAGCGGCGGTGGCGGCTAAGGCAGCTCGAACAGCTGCGGCGACGGCGACAGCCCAGCCTTGACTGCGACCGCGCTAGCTACAGCGCCTGCTGCCTGAGCCCGCCAGCGACGTGCGCCTCGGGAGTCGGCCTGTGAGGTGAGTAGGAGCGCTGCCATACAGCTTCCTGGAATGACTGATATTATATATTTGAAATGTGCAGGTTGGACAGCATTTGGACTTGGAATGAAACAATAAGAGGTTATATTCATGGATAACCAACAAGATAAGGCTATTGTTGCCTCAGCCAACGGAGAAAACACTCTGATTAATGGGGTCAAAGAAAATGGTAAGGGAATTTAATTATAGTATATTAATATCTTATTCCTGTCATTTCTTTCCCTTTTTTCTAGACTCAGAGGACCAGGATGTGGCAATGAAGTCATTTGCAGCTCTAGAAGCTGCTGCACCTATCCAGCCTACACCGGTGGCACAAAAAGAGACCCTGATGTATCCCAGAGGTCTCCTGCCTCTACCCTCTAAGAAGCCCTGTATGCAGAGCCCGCCCTCTCCTTTGGGCCTGATTGAAGCACCCGAACATGCTGCTAATAGTGCTTCTGTGAATGCCATCTCCCTCACATCTGGCATTGCAAAAGGCCTGAACACATGGTCACTTCCCAATGAATGTGAGAAAGCTCCATTTGCCATAATGGAGCCTGCAGGCATGTCAGCTCTGAATGGGGACTGTCTCATGCAGCCAAGTCGGACTTGCTTAGGCTGCTTCATGGAATCCAAGGATGCAGTAGATCCTGAGCCAGGGATCAGTCTGAAAGTTGGTGATCTAAATAGGGATTATGAAACGTGTGCAGTCTCTGATATAGGGATTCAGTGTATTAATGCTGGAGAAAATATGAAATATGGAGAGCAGCTGCTCTCAGACCAGCTCCTAGGCTTCCCCCTGCATAAGTCAAGGGCAGGAGACAGACGAGAAACTGAGAAACCTGACATTGACTTGGAGGATCCGGCTCAGAAAAGCTATTATGAGGCATTACTGTTAGACAAGTGCAATACAGAAGAAGCTTTGCTTGCAAATTCCAATCAGGATTGGGGTTACTTCGAGACTTTTATTAGTGAAAGTAAGATTGAACTGCTTGACCTCTGTTCCAAAAATGAGCTGTCTGTCAACCTATTCTCTGAAGAAGATGTGGATAACTACATGTTTGATGATGATGAATCAACACTAGGCAGTGATGTCTGCTCCCTGAAAATTCGATATGAATCCTTTCAGGACAATGTTCGAGACAAGACTACTCTTTTGATGCAGGAAGATGCCCAATTCAACTTTTTTCCCAGCGTCTTTACTACCTGCCCCAAGCGAGAGTCTAAGAGTGGGGCCCTGAAGCAGAGCAGTGATTTTTCCCAATTCAAGGTCCCTGATGTGAGCATCATCTGGGGGGAGGAAGATAAAAACTTGGACAAGAAGAAAGGCAAAGAGGAAGGACAGGAAGACAAAGGTGTAGAGAAGAAAGATGGAAAGGATAATGGAGAAAAGCCTGCCTTAAATAAACCATGCAGTGGGACTGAAGTAGAGCAACTTAAGAATCCAAAGCAGGGCCATCTTGCTAATTCCCTGGAGACATCAGGGAGTTTCAGTGATGATAGTTCCTTCATTGAGATCTCATATGATGCTATGGGTGAGATCAAGGACTGTAGTCGCTATATGGCTCGGGACACTAATTCTGGCAGCTCCTCCTCCCAACAGAACTATGGGCTGCGAGCCAAGAGAAAAGTCAGATACAGTGAAGATTATCTATATGATGTTGACTCACTAGAGGGTGAAAAAGTAAATGAGAGGAAGGAATGGCTGCCAGTTGGTTCCAAAGAGGAAGATGATGATGAATGGTGTCCCAAAAAGAGAAGAAAAGTAACCCGTAAGGAGCCCCCTGTTATTATCAAATATATCATCATTAATCGCTTTAAAGGTGAGAAGAACATGCTGGTGAAGTTGGGTAAGGTGGATGCCAGTGAGACAACAGTGAATTTGAGTGAGAATCAGCTCAACAAATATGCCAAGCTGGCACCCTTGAAAGGCTTCTGGCAAAAGAAGAAGAAGCAGAGAAACACCAACACGGACTCCATCAAGACACCTTTTTCCCAAAAGCAAAGCTTTGAACCAGGTAGCTTTGAGGTGTCATTTCTGCCACCTGCTCGCAAACGAAAATCTAAACTTGGCAACAGGCACAGGATTCAAAGAATCCCATCCATTGAAATTTCAGCAAGTAGTAAACAGATTTCATTATGTAATGATCAGAGGCACGCTAGTAATCATAAAGAAGATGGAGGCCTAAAAGGTACACTGAAGTCAGCACCTCTGGGTGCTCCTAGCTGTGCAAATGGATCACATTTAAATGACATCACAGGCCCTGACTCAGTGAAAGTCAAAGCCCAAGACACAGAGTTTAAGGGGCCAGAGAGGAAAGTGCTCAATAAAATCAAATTTAAAAGTGAAGCTAGGTTAAAATCTAAGAAAGTCAAAGCTGCTGGGCAAGAAAGCAAGCCAATTGTTCAAATGAGCCCTCTCTTGGAAAACCAATCCTCAAAGGCTAATTTAAAGAATGAAGTTATTCCTGGGACATCAAACAGTTCCCGTCTATCTGAATTTCATGAGGCAAAGGCTGCTAAGAGTTCCACTTTTCTACCAACGACATGCTCTTCTGAAATGCCTTTATCATCTGCTAATGTTACCACTAATATACCTGTTATCCCGGGAGGGTATCTGCAGACATTGTTAGATGCTTCTGACTTGTCAAATAACACTAGTATCTCATACTTCAGCCACCATTCTCCAGAGCAAAATGAAGGCAGCCTCACTCAAACCGAAAAATCATTTGTACCCCTCCAGCCTACCCAGGACTGTGTGCTCACCTCATCCTCTGACTCTGAGCTGCAGCAGTCATCTCATAACTTCAAAATGGAATCAAGCAACTATAGAAATGTGTGGCCCAACAAGGCTACTTCTGGCACCCAGGAATTCATGGCTGAAGTCTCAAGGGAGATAGCCCCAACCCAATCCAGTGAATTTGGAGCCTCCCAAGTAGTCTCCATGGAAAATAACCTCACACCTACAACATACAATCCAATCTGTCTCAATAGTGGTGGCAGTAATTGCAACAAGGTCCTGTATGACTCCATGCAAGATACCCAACTCCCATCTGATGACTCTTACCAATTATGTCACTTTAATAATGGAGAGATCTGCTTTCCTTTCCAGCAGGGGCCAGTCAATATGGATGATGGTCGGCTCTTTAGCTTTGATTCAATGGCCCCACTCTCTGTCAGCTCAAGTAATTATTGCTCCTTAAGCTTGAAGTCCTGTGAAAAGGATGGCGATGATGATATCACTGATGACTTCCTGGCCCATTGCAGCCCTAAGCTGGTGATCCAGCAAAGCATTGATGAGATAGCACCACTAAAGGAGTCCACTGACCTCCTGGATATATCCAACTTCACCCCTGACAAATTCCGCCACTCTTCCCTTTCAGAGATGTCCCCACCGGACACCCCTAGTCTTTCCCCTCAAATTACCAGATGTGAGAGTATGAAGACACTAGGAACACTAAAGGGGTTCCAAGAGGGTGTCCCAGGACCATTGGACAGTGTGGAAAAAATCAAGTGGGACTGCAGTACCCTTTCACGGCAGGTCCAAATGGAGGATGGATTTACTTTAAATAATCACCAGTTTCAGTTCCATATGTTCAATGATGAGGATTCTGTCAGCCTGCTCCAAAAAAACCCTTGCCTGTCAACATTTAATGATCCATCTGGTCAAATTAGTACCAACAACAAAGTGTCAAAATCAAGAAAGAAAAGTTCACCCAGCAAGAGTGGGGCTATGAACCAAAGCTCTTCTCAGAAAAACACCAGGAAAAAATCCCTCAAAGGTAACAACAAGGGGATTGAAAAACCACCTGGCAAAAACTCCCGCCAGGTCCCTAAGTCCACAAAGAAAGGGAAATACATGGCTGCCATCAATGGAGAGAAAATGCAAATTGGCATTGGCCGTGGGGGAAGCCAAACCAACACCATATCCTCCACTGGGAAGACATTGGCTGAATGTATCCAACATGGTGGCCCTATGGCCTCTATGAAGATGCCAAGTCAAAAGGGACTTTCTGGAGATTGGGCCTTGGGGAAGGAGAGCAGCCCAGGCTGGAGTGATATGAGCATGGGCACCAACACCAACAGCCTTCTGGATGATGACCAACGGGAATTTCAGGAGCCTTCCTATATCTTGTCCAACATTGCCTCTGGTATGGCAGATGTGCAGAGATTCATGATGGCCTCCATAGAGCCCCTTTGGGAACCCATGGAGCACCATGGGGATCCCAACATATTCTACTCCCCTGAGTCCAATAGTCTAAAATTAAAAACCCTCAAAATATTGGCTGGGACACCACAGGAGTCTAAGAAAAAGATCAACAGTGGGTCCCAAGGAGCCACTAAGAATCACAGGTCAATCAAGGGTGTGAGCAAAAGCAATGGGAAAACAGCAATAGGTGATCCTGGTCGTGCAAACATGCCTGGTTATAACGAGGACTCTCGCTCTACCTTCTTTGATAAAAAGTATAGTAACATGAGCACTTTAGGCAATAACGGACCGACACACAAAAAGTTGTATCGTCACAAATCCAGCTCCAAGGCCCTGAGAGATGAGAAATGTAAGGGAAAGCACATGGAGCGAGAACAGGTCCACAAGGATGAGTCTGGGACAGCTTCTTTTGAAAAACTGAGGTAATACTGCACCAGTATGGCTGAGATGATGCCAGATGGCATAAATTGTTTGATTTTTCTGCAGGGATTCCGACTACAATCTCCTAAAAGCAGAAACAACCTTTTGGGTTTTACCTGTGTTTGAAGAAGAGACTCGCATTTTCCAGAAAGACATTTGATGTTTGTGTTTTATTTCTTTCAAAATATGCCTTGTGGTATGTATGTTGACATGTAAGTGCTTAAAGAAAAGAATTTTAAATTGTGGGAATACGTCTTTGGAGCAAACTTTAATCTCATGTTCTATGTAAAAGACTTAAAAAGTCATACAGTTGCACAAGTAGTTTATGCACTATTTACCCACAAGGAAAAAATTGAAAACATTGTGCCAAACTACAAACAAGTGACTGTACTGTATATATTTTTACTTCTATATCAACATTTGGTTGTATTTGGGGAAGTTGTCCCTGTTAATTTACTAGAAACATTCCAGTGATTCTTGCTATTAACCACCCCCACTTATGTGGATAGCACCTGTAGATCATGGTGGAAAAATATGTTGTGTTACACAATTTACCAAAATTAAAGGATACTGTTTGAAATGTGCCAAATTTTCTTACCTCATCTCACAGATTCACCCACAGTTTAAAGCTCATTAATTATTTTTAAATGGATATATACACACCCAAACATATATATGTATATGTTTGTGTGTGTGTGTGTGTGTGTATATATATGTATATATATATATACACACACACACGTTCTTTTAAAGTTTTAGACTCTACTGTCCTGTGTGGAAACATGAACAGCTAAACAAGGCAAAATAAAGATTTTCTTGTTCCATTGTGTAAGGGTTAAAATTTTGGAAAAGTCTGAAGGCCACAACAGCTAAGTCCATCAGGGACCCAAGTATATGCATTTACAGAACGTTTTACAAGGAAACAAAACAGCTGCTTTCAAAGTTTGTTTTCTAAAAGCAAAATCTGTAGCTGAAAATTATTTAAAGTGCAAAGTTATATTGCTGATACTTTATATCTCAGTTTTATATATTTTATAATAGTCTGGGATAAATTATAAAAATAGCTATAAAATCAACACTAATGATAAATGAAGTATATAGAATGCTTTTATTTAAATAGTTTCCTAAATGTTTTATTCCAGTTTTGTCAAAAGTGCACTCATATCATGGCTTTAGTGTTCTTTCAGTGTTTAATCTTGCAATGCCAATGTCATTTAAAGAAAATGTTAAGGCATCCCAGTTCAACCAAATTTTTCTTCTTATGAGTAAAGTACATTTACTATCAGATAAGATGAACAATTTGTGGCAACAACTGATTTGGGCCATATACCCTTAGTCTGAGGATAACCAATATTTGATGCCACACACTAAACTTAAATCTCAATTTTAAGTACAAATTTTTAAATCACATTTTTTATTCAGTACTCCCCCTACTTTTTAAAAAAAATTTCACAGCCCCAACATTCCTCACTACTACTTTTTCTTCCCTTTTATTCACCACTTGACTTCTAACATTTGATCTCTTTTCTTTGCACAATTGAAGGCCTGTGCATCTGATGACTGATGCATTATGGCACAGATGAGATAATGGATGTGAGAGCGCTTTGTAGATCATAAAGTGCTATACAGATATAGGGGATTAATATTATTAATATTGTTAGTTGTTGTCGTTGTTACTATTCTTATTAATATTGTTACTAACCTATTAACTTGTGAATATATAGGCTGGGGTGGGAGGGTGGAGAATAAGTGGGAAGGGAAAAAGGGGATTTAACAAAAAAAGGGAAGATGTTTCAAAAGGAAAATTTTAAGCAAAATATGAACCTACCTAGTCAATGCCACCTAAATGTATTCACAAACAGAGAAGCAACATTTGAAAGTAGTCAGAGAGAAATGGAAGGAAGCCTGTCATGTATATAAGTATATACACTTCCCGGTCCATGATTCCTTTCACCAGCCTGCTCTATTCCTTACAGCTGGGTCGTAAAATGAACAAGCCTGTGTTCTTGATCATGTGTGTTCCCAGCGTCAGTCTCTTGTGTCTGTGGGGATGAGTGGGTGAGGAGCATTCTGTGAGGCTGGTACAGGCCCATTCCTAGGCTTTAATGCTCTGTTTGCAGTGAGCCCTGGAAAATTACTTAGTGGAAAGGCACCAGATGAAACATGTCTCCTGCCCCATAGCTACCATTCAAAAGGGAAAATAACCAAACTGGAAAACCTTCTTCTATTTCTCTATTCTGATAGCTAGCTGTACTAAATGCTATGGCCAGTCCCTAGAAACTGGTCTTTGTTTTGTTTTTGTTTTTGTTTTTGATTTTTCTGTTTTGCAGCTGAATTTTGGCTTGGAATCACCAACTCTGCCTGTATTGTGATCCCCAAGACTCCAGACCTCAGAGTCACCTGCTGGCTTAGAGGAGTGGAGTGCTTTCTATGTAATGAAAAGGTGGCAATTAATGAAAAAATAAAGAAAATGTTCCATTAATACAATGTGTTTTTATAAAAGTAAATATGGGAGCAGTTGTCCCAGTTTTTTTTCGGTATCAGTTCAGCTTTGGAGAATGGGGTGTGAGTGGGGTAGGACAGCCTGAAACTGTTGGAAACAATTTCCTTGTGAGAACTTGCTATCATAAGTCCTTTGGAATGGATATTCTTTCAGTTGCTCCTATGGAGCCCATTAAGGGCCAATTCTAGGGCATAGTTCATCCCTTTCTCCAAAGAGAATTGTTATTTTAAAGTACCTTTTTAATTGGCCTGCAGTGTATTATATGTTTTTAATATATAAATTAGTGACGCATAACCAGTCACTTTGTACTGAAACATAAAAAGAAACAGAGTTTGAGAAATGAGCAATAGGCCGAGGCAGAAGATGTTTATTCTCTTAATTGCATTTAATATTCCTCTCAGTACATTGTGTTCTGAGATGTTCATCATTTAGCATTTTGTTGGTCCTGTCTCTGCTCTCACAGTTCTTTTTCTTCCTGTCATAACCAGCTGCCTTAGTAGAGTATAAAAATAGTGTTTTGCCCTATCACTGGTATCTCAAGTCAGAAATATATATTATCCTTGGTCTGAAATTCCTGATTACCGCTCCCTTCTAACCTTCCCCCTCTGAGAAGCTGTTTCCTATTAATGCCTCCCTAACAGAGTCCCATTTAATCTTTACTTTCCTGGAAATGGTAACCTCCCTTATTCTTCTTACTTAATCTCAGACCTTGGTCTTAGAATTTTTCTTTTATGGTCTCATATCCCACCTGCCCAAATTGTCAGGGCTCAACAATCTTAGGCTGCTTTCTTCTGGAAGTTCAGAAGGAAACCTTCCCATTCTTAATTGCCTTTAATTGCTTTGGCTATTTTCAAATCTAATTTTTTAATTAAATTTTTTTTAATTTTTATAGAGTAGGGGTACAAGGACAGTTGTGTTACATGGATATATTGCTTAGTGTTGAAATCTGGGCTTTTAGTGTACCCATCACCGAAATAGTGTACATTGTACCCAATAGGTGGTATTTCATCCCTCAAATATAATTTTAAACACACACTCGTGCCCACATGGACAAATTATATCACATGACTGAGGAAACTTAGAAATTCCTTTTCCCTGAAGATCTGTTAAGAATAGGTCTCATCTCCTGCCCTGGTTAGGTGCTATATTATATGGAGAAGGGTATTGAGACTTTGGGGGTCATGTTTGGGCTGTGATAACTGGCTTGAACCAGTGACCATCCTTTCTGCCTCGCCAAGGTCTCTTATACCAGCTTCTTCACATATGCTGCTTCCTCCCAGCTTTCCCTTCTGACTTCTTGTTACTCTGCAACTATGTGTCAAGGCCTTACCTTTTCCTGATGTTTTCAAACCTCCTGCATTACTTTGATCATCACTTCTTCAGCCATCTCACTGAAGTCCTTGGTGCTAGCTGGGCTTTTGTGACAACTTTCACCTTCTCTGAACTTTTTCCTTGCTGGGAAGCATCTGCGTGTGTGAGGGGGCTACGGAGGGAAGTGTGTGTGTGTGTAAGAGAGAGGCAAAAGGATGCTTCAAAAGCTATAAACAACTCTAGCAAGCATCCTAAGTCCTATGTGAGGTTTTGCAGTTCTAGTGAATTTCTGTTTTAGTAGGTTTCAATTAGCATTTACTGCCTAAAGGAGAAAAACCATATCCAAGGACCTTTTAGCCATGCTTGCTATTACCAAGCTGGACCAGTGTGATGTAGATCCAACATGTCTTCAGCTTACAGATGCTCTCAGAACAGTTCCAAGAATTGAAGAGAGCTAAGTTTTTATGCTGAAGAGGAGAATGGAGCACTAGCTAGTCCTAACTATTGCTAGAAATAGAAATGTTTATTTTCTCCTTTATTATTGAGAAATTATCTAATTTAAGGAGTAACCATTTTCATTTAGGGATTTTTTTAATGACTGCCCATCACTACAGAAATATGTTCTTTTTATAAAATAAAACTAATGTGAGGTTGGTTTGTTTTCTAATCATAAAATTCACTAAGCCTATAGTTACATTTAGAAGATTTAGTACCAAAATCAAACTTTTAGTAACAAACAGGAATCTTGTCAACACAATGTAGGCCAGGGATTTTGTAAAGGTTTCTCAAAGACCCAAATAAGGGAGAAAAAAATTTTAGTTGGGCTGTTTAACTTGGGAAACACTGTCATCAGCTTGAGGGTCCTCAGCCAGCATGTGATTATTTTGATGACAGGACTCAGGCTACCCTTTAAGGCACATTTTTTACTCAGCATTAAACACTAGCTACAGTCGTGAAGCAGAGCTCCCATTGCAGCTACATACTTGAGATGTACTCTTGGTTTCAGAATCGTAACTAAGAGGTAAGGCATTGGAGAAGGACAATGTAAAAGACAGAGGTTTAGAACAAAGTTTATGGTGTGAATGAGGCTTTCAAAATCAGTATCTGGGTAAATTGATACTAAAGACACTGAAGAAACACTCATCCACATAAGATGGAAAGGATGTCTGTCCATCTAACAAGCTCAGGGGTTTCTGAGTCTCAGAATGACATCCCATTTCAAAAAGAAGAAAAGAGATATTGAAATCATTCTGCCTGTTTGAGAGATGACTGGTTATTTACAGCACAAAAAAAGGCTTAGAATGAAAACTAGAAGAGGCCTTTTGTTTTTCACTCCCAGTGAGGAGAGTAGAAATCTTAAGATGCTCTACTGGGCTACCTGTAGCACTGACTGGAGTTTGCTGCCTACAGAGTTTTGAATGTACTAGTCCTTAGTTTCCATAGAACTGAATGCACCTCTTTAGTAAGTTGCTGATTTATGGTGCTAAAGAAAATGATTATTCCCATTTTTTTCTTCTTCCCCAAGCCCCTTAAGCATTTAAGAAAATTTAAAATAAAAGCGTTAGAGGCCCTTTTTATGAATGTAACCTAAGTTTCTGTTTGACATATGACACTGCAACTTAAAAATGTTAGGAAATTATTTGCCTTTTTTTTTCTTTTAGAGTTAAGCTTTATAAATAATCTGTAGAATCAATTGAAGTTTAAAGCTTAAGGATCACTCTTAAGACGTCTACAAAATCTTGTATATTTTTAAGTGTGCCAATTTGTAACATATTTTGTAAGTGTATATTTTTCTTAGAAAAGTGCTGTGAAGTGTCTGTATGTGAGAGTTTTCCTTTTTCTGCACCACTAGGTGCTAATAAAAGGATATTTACTTCAAAGTTTCTGGTTTTAGAAACCACAATACAAAGAAAAAAAATACACTTTTGTTGGAAATTTTGTAACACAAAACATGTTGTGAAAGAGTGTAGTGATCTTGTGCAAAAAAAATGAACATTTGTGAGCTTCTTGCTGTTTTATAGATTTTCTTGTAAATTATTCTTGTAACACTTCTGGTTTTGTTGTTCTTGTTGCGAAGGTTTCAAATATTTGTGACTGAATGTACGGTGAAACTGTCATAATGTTACCTAGCTGAGTTTTGTTATTGTTTATGAAATAAATAAAAAGAAAAGTTTAAAATACTGCTTTAGAATCATATGTATTAGAAATCAAACCATTTCTAATTAAATCTATGTCCCAAATAAAACGTTCTTTATCATCTAGAGCAGTGTTTCTCAAACTATCTGTGGTGAGGGACCAATAGTTTTTGCAATCCATCACAGACCAATACTATTATAAAACACAACAAAAATGAATTTCTAAGAAAGTTAAATGGAAAAAAGATATGCAAAATAAAAGCCCAAATGTATTAGATTTAACATGTAAAATTACATTTCGAGATAAACATAACATAAGGGGAAAGAAACGAATTGCAAAAAGTTGGTACCCTGTTTGAGACAAGTCCACTCATCAATGTCAAATTGCCATAGAAGGTTCTAATCATACTTTGAATAATACTTTGACTAGACCAGCAGCATTGCCATCATCTGGGAACTTGTTAGGAATGCGAAATTCCAAGCCCTACACCAATTCTGCTGAATGAGAATCTGAATTTTAACAAGATCCCTAGGTGTTTTGTGTGCATGTTAAAGTTTGAGAAGCACTGGGCTAGAGTTTTGTGTAGGGGATTCTTTTGCCCCTCAAATTGAGGAATCATCTTCTAGTGTGTCCAGTCTTCAAAGACCTTAAAACAAATTGTGTCTTTGTTTTGTGATCCAGATGGAATCTGCAGAGATGCAGTCCTCTCAAAGTGTTAAAGCTGTTTATTGAAAGTAATAAATGCTGATTTGCCTGGTACCCAAAAGATGTCAGATTTTCCATAATTCCCT